CTGTTCGTTCGTGTCAGGCTGGTCAATTCCTTGTAGCTGAACTGATACACTAATTGCAGGAAGTTCATGGGCTATCTACAATTTCTCAAAGTTGAGTCTTGTAGATACAGTCACTTCCTGGCATTTTTGTTCATGCTGTCACCCAAGTTCCTAATTGCTGTTGCATAACCAGGTATGTGCTTGCCTTTCAGAGGATGCGTTTTTCTCCTGATGCAAATACAAATACAAGGCATAAGTGCAATGTCTGTGAATAGATGCCTCCTCCACTCCAACCCAAATCTTGTGTAGTTGTTTCAGGAAGCTTTCATAGATCAATAAATTCCATATCTGGTTGGTCATTAGATTTACCTGGCCTGCTTTAGAAACATCTATCTTCCAGGTTTCACTCCCAGTCTTTTGAATATAAATCTTAGTGGCTAAGAATCATGTAATAAAAACACCTTGAGTTAGGTACAATAAAAGAATAACTTCTGAAATGACTGTTGCCTGGTAAATTAATGGCCATTGCATCAAAGTAGCCTCTCTCGTTTAGAGTCTACACCTAATCTTTTTTTTTTTTTTTTTTTTGAAACAGAGTCTTACTCTGTCACCCAGAATGGAGTGCAGGAGTGCAGTGGCATGATCACGGCTCACTGCAGCCTCCATCTCCTGGGCTCAGGTGATCCTCCCACCTCAGCCTCCCAAGTAGCTGGGACCACAGGCATGTACCACCATGCCCGACAATTTTTTTTTTTTTTTGGTAGAGACAGGGTTTCACCATGTTGCCCAGGCTGGTCTCAAACTCCTGGGGTGAAGTGATCCTCCCACCTCGGCCTCCCAAAGTGCTGGGATTACAAGTGTGAGCCACTGTGCCGGCCTACACCTAATATCTATTAAGGATTCTGAGCACCTTCATCTTCTGCAGGTGTGATCACTAATTTAATTAGGAAAGCATACTTCAGCGCTCCCTATAAAACCTTTTTGGAGCACACACTGACCTACAGCCAGTGCTCTGAGCTAGGGGCCTAAAGATTGAGCTTTCAACATGTATTTCATTTGCTTAAATGACCTAAGATTCCCTAAGAACAAGACTGAGCTTTATTTCCCAGTCAAAAAGAAGCATGAGTGGGCCAACTCAGCCACTGGGAAGAAGAGGAGGTGGAGAAAGAAGAGGAGGAAGGAAGCCTATTTTAGTTACATGGGGAAAATCCTAAAGCAAGTGAGTTGGTGCACTCTTTGTAGAAGCTTAGATCTGTCTCACCTCTGTGCCATTTCTCCCCTAGATCCACCCTGATTTCAGCGGGCGTTCCTGGGTCTTGTATGCACTAGGTGCCCTCAATGCTTGGCAACTGGAATGGGTTAGCCTGGAGGCATTTAGGCTGTCCTTCTACAACCACAGAAGAGCCATCACTGGCAGAGAGATCCTTGGCGCAGTTAAGCAGAGATCTTCTCAGAAGAGCTTTTGAATAAATGAAGTTGTTCAGAATGGCCTTGTTAAAATGACTCACTTGTCAAAAAACTAGATGTGTTGGAAGGCTGGGTTGGAAGACAAGATGTCTGAGAAGCTGTCCTGCTGCATGAGGAGTTTCATTGCTACACACCTAGTCTCTGGGTCCTGTGTTTTTGGCCTCCAGCTTACTTCGTGAACATAATAAAGGAAAGGCATTTTCTCTTGTGCATGCTATGTGTGCATGTGTGTATGTACTTGTTG